TGATAAAAAGCGAATTCCAGGCTATATGTATTTTTATAAAGCTCAAAAAGAAGAAAAATACACCAATACACAGGAATGCATCCAAATATGATAAAACCACTAAAAATGGCAAAGAGGGACAAAACTGAAGATAGTGGTGGTGAGCTAAGAGGCCAGGAGTAGAATCCTGGAGATGCATAGATACATGCTAAATACTGATAACGTGGTGGAGTGATAGTTTCATTAGCATACTTTAAATTTTACATATTTGGTAAATATGCTCTTTTGAATGCATCGACTATTACACTGAAAATATTTTTAAATACTTAAGGCACCTGAATATAAGCTGGCTTCCCTCCTTCCTCTCCCGTGCTGTCTCCTCTCCCCCATCACTTCTCAACTACAAGCTGCTTGGGACACGTGGCTCCAGAGGTTGGCAAAACAGGGAAATGTCAGCCCACAAGGAACAAGAACCGTGACTTGTGTTATTTTCTTGTTGGTGTTGGGGTGGGGGGAGGGGTGCGGTGGTGCAGGAAATATTATCCAGCTTATCATATATGCCACATCAAGCTGACTCCGTTTAAATTTTGAGTGGCTCTACTAGCTAAAGCCAGAAAAGGGTTTTTGGGCCCAACGGGCAGAAGTGCCCCTCCCTTTTACACTCACACTTCCCACTTTCTAAGGGTGCCAGGCCCCCGCGCCGCCCTCCTGCTTCTTTCCGGACGGTCCAACTCTTTTCCACCAGTCCCAGCCCATTCGATTACGTAAATTCTTCCAAGAGGATTCCCAAACGTGCCCCTCCGTCCAGAACTCGCCCAGCCCGGACCAGTTCCGAGATTTACCACCAGCCCAGAGCTGGGCGGGGGCGTGGAAAACGCGAGGAGCCTTCCCGCCCCTCTCCTTCTCCCTCCCTCCCTCCCAAGCCACTGCCGGCTCCCAGCCGAGCTCCGCCCCCGCGGTGGCCCCGCCTCCCCGCCGCCCGGAAAGCGGGCTGCGGCCCCCTCCCAAAACCCGGGGAAGTGGATTCTACTCTACGCTCCGCTCCGCTCCGCTCCGCACCACCAACCCCGGGCCGCAGTCCTGACGAGCGGGTCAGGGCTTGTCGGGCGGAAGCCTGGCCTGGAGCCTGGAAGGGGGAGACGGCCCGAGCGGGAGCGGGAGCGGACGCGGCCTCAGTCCTGCGCGGGTGAGCGTGCCCCGGAAGCTTGGGCCCCTGGCCGCCCTGGTGCCCCTTCTCCGGGACCTGGGGCGCTAGGCCGCGGCGGCAGAACTGGTGCCCCTGCGCGGCCTTCCTCCCATCCTTACAGTTCCCCGTGTCCCAGGCCTCTACCCGGAACCGGAGCCCCGCCCGTCTCCTAGCAGCTCCGTGACGTGAAGCGCCTCGGGGTGCGGTGCCGCCGGGCGTGGGTGGGAGGCAACGCCCGAGGGGAGGGCCCGCCAGTGCACGGGGGTGCGGGGCGCGTTGGCGAGAATTGGAGGCCGCGCCGCCGCCAGCCGTCCGCCGTCCCGCCCAGCAGGAGCACGTTCCCTTTCGCCATTGGAAGACTGAGTTCCAAGCTTTTTCCTGCTCACCTAGAGCCGTCCCTGCCCCGCCCGCCACCCCCTGTACATTTTCGGAGATTTAGGATAGTAATTCTAGACCCTCGGTTGCATTTCTGTTGGAATTTTTCTGGAAGTTGGAATCTGGCAGTTTAAACAAAGAATTTTTTTAAGAAAAATATTTATTAGTATATTTGATAGTCCCCAGATTAGGTTAAAAGCCTTATTCCCAATAACTGTAATTTTGCAAAGACATGTTTTTGGTGTAAAAAGGTATAGATATGGGTTGATGAAAAGAATCAAACTCTGAAAAATATTTGAAGAGATTTATTTTGAGCCAGATTCAAGTGACCATGGCCAGTGACAGTCCTCAGGAGGTCCTGAGAACATGTGCCCAAGGAAATTGGGGTACAGCTTGGTTTTATCTATTTTAGGAAGGCGTGAGACATCAAATACATTTAAGAAATACATTGGTTTAGTTTAGAAAGGCGGGGCAACTCAATCGGTAAATGTAAACGTTATCTGGTTGAGGTTATCTAAAGACCTGGGATCCATAAAAAGGAATGTTCAGGCTAGAGATAAAGGATTGTGGAGACCAAGTTTTATTGTGCAGAGGAAGCTCTTAGATAGACTTTAGAGAGAGCAGGTTGTAAATTGTTTTATATTGGACTTAAAAGGGTGCCTGGCTCTTAGTTGATTATCTCCTGGATCTGGGAAGGAAGGAGGGAAAACAAGGGGAGATGGGAATTCTCACCAAATGCAGATTTTTCCTGCAAGAGACTTTGCAGGGGAGTTTTAAGGTACGACAAGGAAATATATTTTGGGGTAAAACTTCTCCTGTTTTCTTTTTTGATGCTATAATAGAAGGATTTACCCCAGAATTTCTATAATATCTGATACTTCAAAGTGCAAATAATCAGTAAACGGAAATAGACCATGTGTACAAGGCTATGTTGAGCAGTGTGCAGTGTTACAACACTGCTATGTGTGAGGAAGAGGACTCCATCTCTTCATCAGTGGAAGCTGGCGAATGGAAGAAAAGCTTGATATAAAGAGTGTCATGATGTCCTCACTATTCCTTTCAGGCATAACCCCAGGACACTCACTGTGTTGCCCAGGTTGGAGTGCAATGGTGAGGTCTTAGGCTCACCGCAACCTCCGCCTCAATAAATCTCATTATATAATTTCCTTAACAGAATATTGAAGGATGTTTGTTCCAAGATCTCTAAAAATCAAGAGGAATGCTAATGATGATGGCAAAAGTTGTGTGGCTAAGATAATTAAACCAGACCCAGAAGACCTTCAGTTGGACAAAAGCAGAGATGTTCCCGTTGATGCTGTAGCTACAGAAGCAGCCACAATAGACAGGCACATCAGCGAATCATGCCCTTTCCCCAGCCCAGGTGGCCAGTTGGCAGAGGTTCATTCAGTAAGTCCCGAGCAGGGTGCGAAGGACAGCCATCCTTCTGAAGAGCCCGTTAAGTCATTTTCCAAAACACAGCGCTGGGCAGAACCAGGGGAACCCATCTGTGTTGTCTGTGGTCGTTATGGAGAGTATATCTGTGATAAGACAGATGAAGATGTGTGTAGTTTGGAGTGTAAAGCGAAACATCTTCTACAAGTTAAGGAAAAGGAAGAGAAATCAAAACTCAGCAATCCACAGAAGGCTGATTCTGAGCCAGAGTCTCCACTGAATGCTTCCTATGTCTACAAAGAGCACCCCTTTATTTTGAACCTTCAGGAAGACCAGATTGAAAATCTTAAACAGCAGCTGGGAATTTTAGTTCAAGGGCAAGAAGTCACCAGGCCCATTATTGACTTTGAACATTGTAGTCTCCCTGAGGTCTTAAATCACAACTTGAAGAAATCAGGCTATGAGGTGCCAACTCCCATTCAAATGCAGATGATTCCTGTGGGACTTCTGGGAAGAGACATTCTGGCCAGTGCAGATACTGGCTCAGGAAAAACAGCTGCTTTTCTTCTTCCTGTTATCATGCGAGCTTTATTCGAGGTAAGTGTTAATAATAGAGTTCACATGTATTATGTTTTTAAACTTGTTTTTCACATCTTTGCAGAGCAAAACTCCATCTGCGCTCATTCTTACACCAACCAGAGAGTTAGCCATTCAGATAGAGAGACAAGCTAAAGAATTGATGAGTGGCCTGCCACGCATGAAAACTGTGCTTCTTGTAGGGGGCTTACCCTTACCCCCACAGCTTTATCGTCTGCAACAACATGTTAAGGTAAGCACTGATTTGATACAATGTCTTTGAAATTTTTTTAATTTGCTTTTTCTCTTTTATTTAGGTTATCATAGCAACCCCTGGGCGACTTCTGGATATAATAAAGCAGAGCTCTGTAGAACTCTGTGGTGTAAAGATTGTGGTAGTAGATGAAGTAAGTAGTGGTATTTAAAAAACAGTTACATGACAAGACTAACTTTAATACAATTTTATTTTAGGCTGATACCATGTTAAAGATGGGTTTTCAACAACAAGTGCTTGACATTTTGGAAAACATTCCTAATGATTGTCAGACCATTTTGGTTTCAGCCACAATTCCAACTAGCATAGAACAGCTAGCAAGCCAGCTTCTGCATAATCCTGTGAGAATTATCACTGGAGAAAAGAACCTACCTTGTGCCAATGTACGTCAGATTATTTTGTGGGTAGAAGACCCAGCCAAAAAGAAAAAATTATTTGAAATTTTAAATGTGAGTAGTAAAGCAGTTAACTATGTTTTATGATAATTTTTGATATATGTTTTTAATTTTTCAGGATAAGAAACTCTTTAAGCCTCCAGTGTTAGTATTTGTGGACTGCAAACTAGGAGCAGATCTTTTGAGTGAAGCCGTTCAGAAAATCACAGGGCTGAAAAGCATATCTATACATTCAGAGAAGTCGCAAATAGAAAGGAAAAACATATTGAAGGTTTGACACCCAATATTCTATATTCTGTTTTCTGAATAATAAATTTTGTTGCTTTTTTGGAAAGGGATTACTTGAAGGAGACTATGAAGTTGTAGTGAGCACAGGAGTCTTGGGACGAGGCCTAGACTTGATCAGTGTCAGGCTGGTTGTCAATTTTGATATGCCTTCAAGTATGGATGAGTATGTCCATCAGGTAAGGAGCTTTATATGTTACCACTATTTTGTATCTTGAAAATGTTCTTTGCATTTTATTTCAGATTGGAAGAGTAGGAAGATTAGGTCAAAATGGAACAGCGATTACTTTCATCAATAATAATTCAAAAAGACTCTTCTGGGATATTGCAAAACGAGTAAAGCCCACAGGATCCATTCTTCCCCCTCAGTTATTAAATTCCCCATACCTTCATGACCAGAAGAGAAAGGAACAACAGAAAGATAAACAGACACAGAATGATCTGGTTACAGGAGCTAATCTTATGGATATTATCAGAAAACATGATAAAAGTAATTCTCAGAAATGATTTTCTCTGCCACTTGAATATTTTTTTTTATTGTATATAGTCAGCAAAAAATTATGGTTTGCATAAATGGAAATGTACATGAATTTTAAAAATTTTAAGATATTTTTAATTTAATAAAATTTATATAACTATATTGTATTTATTTCCCTTAATTCTTATAAATTAAAAACATCAGAAAATGAATTATTAAATAAAAGACAGTGTTTTCTTTTCTGGATGAAGTTTCTTTTTTCTTTTTAAAATAAACAG